CTGATCGGCGCTGGGAGTTTCGGGGGCGCCTCCTCGAGTCACCGGGAAAAATGCTTTTTGAGTCGGGCAGGTGAAGGGTGCTGGAGAAGAGGGTGGGATTCATTCCACCTGAGGAGTTGAGCGCGGAGTCGTGGAAGGCCTTTCGGAGCTGGGGGCATTTGAAGGAGGCCTTAAAGACGTTGTTATGACAGGCGGAGCTAAGACGGAAAGGGCCCGTGGTGCAGTAGTAATAATAAAAACAGCTAGCATTTATTCATCAATTCACTAAACAAGTATTTACTGAGCACTTGGTGTTTTGTTGTTGTTGTTAAACTTTTGGCTAGCTTCTGTTGTAGACACTGAGGATTGATTGAAGTCCCTGCCTTCATAGTGCGTACATTCTAGAGCAGAAGGCAGACAATCATCAGAAATATGTAATATGATGTCAGGGGTGGGGTGGTCATTGTTGTATGGTTATTGTATAGAAAGGGATAGCTTGGAGGAGTGGCTGCTTTTTATAGAGTCAGCGAAGGTAGCTCTGAGGAGGTGAAATTTGAGCGGACCGAAATTGAGGGAGTAACCCCTGCAGATGTCTGAGGGAAATGTGGTCAAGGCAGAAGATACAGCAAGTGCAAAGGACCTGAGATGGGAATGTTTAACCTGTATCATGAACGGCAAGAAGGCCAGATCTCATAGAGGTCTTTTTTATTTTAATTTTAATTTTTATTTTTTTGAGACGGAGTCTTGGTCTGTCGTCCAGGCTGGAGTGCAGTGGCGCGATCTCCGCCTCCCGGGTTCAAGCGATTCTCCTGCCTTAGCCTTCCAAGTAGCTGCGACTATAGGCGCCCGCCACTACGCCCGGCTAATTTTTGTATTTTTGTAGAGACGGCGTTTCACTCTGTTGGCCAGGCTGGTCCTGAACTCCTGACCTTATGATCCGCCCGCCTCGGCCTCCCAAAGTGTTGGGATTACAGGCGTGAGCCACCGCGCCCGGCCTCATAGAGGTCTTATACGGATTTCTGGGTAGTATTCTAAGCATGTACCAAGTACTTTTCCAGCATTTTCTCATTTATTACAACAGTTCCCTCGAGGTAATTACTACTGTCCTCATTTTGATAAGGAACTGGAACACAAGCCCCATCGTTTTTTTTCTAGAACAGTAGAGAAACACCCAGGTTTTGGCATTCAGCAAACCTGAATGTGATTCCTGGCTCCATCTCTGACAAGCTTTGTGACAACAGGCAAGTCATTTAAGCTCTCTGGGCCTTGGTCTATTTACATCTGTGCCTGATTTTTCTCCTCCAGGGTCAAAGTCAGAGTGGTGGTCATGGTCCTGGAGGTGGCAAGAAGGATGACAAGGTAAATATGCCAGATTTGTCCTGTGATATGAGATTTTTTTTTCCTGCTATTCTAACAACTCAAGGACAAGAAAAAGAAATATGAACCTCCTGTACCAACTAGAGTGGGGAAAAAGAAGAAGAAAACAAAGGGACCAGATGCTGCCAGCAAACTGCCACTGGGTAATGACATGGCTTCTCCTTGCCATCTTTCCACATATAATGAAACTTTATATTTAAATTTCAGTGACACCTCACACTCAGTGCCGGTTAAAATTACTGAAGTTAGAGAGAATTAAAGACTATCTTCTCATGGAGGAAGAATTCATTAGAAATCAGGAACAAATGAAACCATTAGAAGAAAAGCAAGAGGTAAGTTGAAAAGTTACTATCATTTTCTTTTTCTGCTTTTTTCCCTTGGCATTTTCATATGTAGGAGGAAAGATCAAAAGTGGATGATCTGAGGGGGACCCCGATGTCAGTAGGAACCTTGGAAGAGATCATTGATGACAATCATGCCATCGTGTCTACATCTGTGGGCTCAGAACACTACGTCAGCATTCTTTCATTTGTAGACAAGGATCTGCTGGAACCTGGCTGCTCGGTCCTGCTCAACCACAAGGTGAGGTGATAGTCTTTTTCAGAAAGCCCACGTTCCTGTGTTAAACCTTGATGTTTCCTGTTAGGTGCATGCCGTGATAGGGGTGCTGATGGATGACACGGATCCCCTGGTCACAGTGATGAAGGTAGAAAAGGCCCCCCAGGAGACCTATGCAGATATTGGGGGGTTGGACAACCAAATTCAGGAAATTAAGGTATGATTGATTGGTAACCATCTCTGGGTTTCGTAAAGCCTTTCATTCATACTGTTTTTCATAGGAATCTGTGGAGCTTCCTCTCACCCATCCTGAATATTATGAAGAGATGGGTATAAAGCCTCCTAAGGGGGTCATTCTCTATGGTCCACCTGGCACAGGTATGCTCTGTTTTTGACACTTTCCAGGCACCTTTTTTTTTTTTATCTTTTTCATCCAAAATAGGTAAAACCTTGTTAGCCAAAGCAGTAGCAAACCAAACCTCAGCCACTTTCTTGAGAGTGGTTGGCTCTGAACTTATTCAGAAGTACCTAGGTGATGGGCCCAAACTCGTACGGGAATTGTTCCGAGTTGCTGAAGAACATGCACCGTCCATCGTGTTTATTGATGAAATTGACGCCATTGGGACAAAAAGGTAGACTTTCTCATACTTATTTTGCCTTGTTTTCTTCATTCCTTCCCTTTTTTTTTTTCCAAAGATATGACTCCAATTCTGGTGGTGAGAGAGAAATTCAGCGAACAATGTTGGAACTGCTGAACCAGTTGGATGGATTTGATTCTAGGGGAGATGTGAAAGTTATCATGGCCACAAACCGAATAGAAACTTTGGATCCAGCACTTATCAGACCAGGTTAAATTTGCTTTGGTTTCATCATGGAGATTTGGTGTGACTTCAAATCTCTTTGTACCTGCAGGCCGCATTGACAGGAAGATTGAGTTCCCCCTGCCTGATGAAAAGACGAAGAAGCGCATCTTTCAGATTCACACAAGCAGGATGACGCTGGCTGATGATGTAACCCTGGACGACCTGATCATGGCTAAAGATGACCTCTCTGGTGCTGACATCAAGGTGAGAGCCTAGCCGTGTCAGCTTATTTCTGGTCACTTTCTGAACACACTCTTCTTTCTTACAGGCAATCTGTACAGAAGCTGGTCTGATGGCCTTAAGAGAACGTAGAATGAAAGTAACAAATGAAGACTTCAAAAAATCTAAAGAAAATGTTCTTTATAAGAAACAGGAAGGCACCCCTGAGGGGCTGTATCTCTAATGAACCATGGCTGTCATCAGGAAAATGGTTGGGAGATTTCTCAATCCCTGAAAGGGATGAGGTTGGGGGAGTTGCCCAGAGGAATCCCTGTTCCCACTGATTTTTATTAGCAAAACATCCTGTGTCTTTTGGAGTACGATGTGTAAGTGCCCATTGGGTGGCCTGTTGGTCACTGTGCAGCAGTCTGCTTCCCAATAAAGCGTGCTCTTTCACAAACACTTCCTGTTTCTGCAGTCTCCACACACACCTACCGCTCAACAGCAGCCTGTGGGTGGACCCAGCTACAGGGAAGCCTTTGGACAGGAACTCAGGCTGCGGTCCCAAGGAGTGTGGACCTCACTATGCGTTCGCCACATCACACCCCCAGAGCTGGCGTTCAACGGTAATTACAGTGGGAAATGGTCACTACCACAGAGCCAGGGATATTCGTTGTTTAAATAATAAAGGCTGCGTTAATGTGGCTATTGCTTCCAAAGGAAGTACAGCTTTCCTTTTTGGAAGTTTTGTGGACCATGCATGTTCTTAGCACTCTGAGGGCAGAAAATAACTACTGGTGTTCCCAAGAGACTGAGGATTCCTAGAGATATCTTGAAAGCCCTTCTGAGCCCTTGGGCTCAGAAATCTCATCCCTTTCAAGGTGTTCAGAAACATGTCAGAACTTCCCCTTCCCTTTCTCCGTCTATTTCCGTCATTTCTCTTTCTGAACAAATCAGGCCTAAAGCTATTAAGTGGGACAGATCAAGGTAAGCGTTCCCTTGACAGGTGGCCTGGTGTGGGTTGTAGGGCCCACACTGAATGAGGAGTGTGTATTAGTTTTCTGTTAATACTATAACAAGTTACCACAGGCTTTGTTTAAAAACAGCACAATTTGGCCAGGCACGGTGGCTCACGCCTGTAATCCCAGCACTTTGGGAAGCTGAGGCAGGCGGATCACAAGGTCAGAAGTTTGAGGCCAGCCTGGCCAACATGGTGAAACCCCATCTTTACTAAAAATACAAAAATTAGCTGTGCGTGGTGGCAGGTGCCTGTAGTCCCAGCTACTCAGGAGGCTGAGGCAGGACAATCGCTTGAACCCAGGAGGCGGAGGTTGCAGTGAGCCAAGATCCCGTCACTGCACTCCAGCCTGGGCGACAGAGCAAGACTCCGTCTCAAAAATAAATAAATAAATAAATAAAAACCACAATTTTATCTCAGTTCTGTAGGTCAGAAGTCCAACACGAGTGTCTCCAGGCTAAAGTCTTGCTGTTGGCAGGACCGTTCCCTCTGGCGTCTCTAAGGGAGAATCCGTTTCCTTGCTGAGGATTATTGTTGGCAGAATTTAATTTCTTGGAGTTGTGGGCCAGCTGAGGTCAGCATTTCCTTGCTGGCTGCCAGCTGAGGCCTTTGCCAGTCTGTGAAGGCCACCCTCCCTCCTGACTCGTGGCACTTCATTTTCCACCAGCAGCAGCAGGCCCAGTCCCTCTCTCCCACCGACCCTTCTTTCTGCCTGCCTTTTCTATTCTTATGGATCCTTGTGATTGCATTGGACCCATGCAGATGATCCAGGATAATTTCCCTGTTTTAAAGTTTACAATCTTCTTAATTTTTATCTGCAAAGTTCCTTTTGCCATGTAACATTCACACGTTCCAGGGCTTAGGGTGTGGCCATCTTTAGGGGCGCCACTCTGCCTACCACAGAGGACATCCACACGTGGGGGTGGCCCAGTGCAGGGTAAGGACGGGGTGCTTGTGGGGAGGGCGGGTGTCAGCCCAAGTAGGGTGTGGAGCTGTCCATGTGGAGGAACACCACAGCACGGGGACTCAGCATGGGCAGGGTGAGGCTGGCATCCGTGTGGGGTGTATGTGCAGGGCTGGGGTGGTCCGATAGGGGGAGTCAGTGTGGGCAGCCTGATGTGCAGTATGAGAGCCCAAGTGGGTGAGGAAGGCATCTGCAGGGACGGGGTGGTGGCAGGGGAGGGAGGCTGCTTATGTATGGAGGCAGTCAGGCAGGTAAACAGGACAGTGGGAGCCAGGTTTCTCTGAGGAGTTAGACACAGAAAGAAGAAAACAAGAACGACCTCTGTCCACTGGGAGCACCTGGGAACAGTGACACCCCAACTGCAGTGAGCACCCCTAGACCCAGACCTTTGCTGCTAAAAGTATTATTCTCCACTAAAAGGAGTGAGGGCTGATTCCGGGGCTAGGCAGGGAAAGGACAGGATGAACCCAAAGTCTGTTTTGCCAGAAAGCAAGGGAGTGCTCAAGGAATGATAAGGACATGTCCTAAGGACACCGAAGCCTATGTGAAGGGGCTTCCACTGGCCAAACTCGGGACAATCTGAGCATCCTAACAAACAGTTACTATTAATGGAATACAGTATAGCCCTTTAAATAGGGAACTACACACACACACACACACACACACACACACACACACACACACACACACACACCCCAATACATATGAATTGATCTGAAAGTTTGCTGAGGAAGGGGTATTTACAGATTTTGAGAGTCTGCCACAAAACACTGTTCAGTTAGAAAGGGAAAGTCACACTGGAGATGCCCAGCAGACACCGTCTTCACCAAGTGGTCAAATGCACATCATCAGTAATGGGCACTTTGAAAGTACGTGCCACCCAAGAGTGTCAGTGCTGTCACACTCCTGCCAAAGATGCTTAGCCTGAATCCAGTGCTGAGGAAACACCAGGCAAACACAAACTGAGGAACATTCTACAAATTCAGAACACTTCAAAAGTATCCACGTCTTGGAAGTCAAAAAGCTTCCAATCAGAAGGAGACCAAAGAGATGACAACCAAGTGCAGCTCCTGCTCCTGAACTGGATCCTTTTCCTAGAGGACATGACTGGGCCTGAGGACCTGCTAGGAGTACTGCGTCCATGCTGACTTCCTGTTCAGTGTCTGTATCGTGGGCGGGTAGCAGACTCTCAGCAACTGACTCACACGGTTCAGGAAACAAAATTCTTTGTAACGCACTTGCATCTTTTCCTAAGTTTGAGATTAAAAAAAACAAAAAACCCCAGCACATCAGTATTGCCTTTTCCTCATTGGTAA